TGCGCTCCGCGCTGGTCCCTCCCCTCCCGATGCCGCGAGAGACTGGGGGATACGGTGGAGCCGGGGGAGCCGAAGAAGAGCACTAGTAACAACCACCACAGCCCCCTCCCCGCCCGACACCCTCCCTCGGCACCCACTCACTCCCCCGCCCCGTTTGCCGACACCGACCAACCCCACCTCGTTCCTTTGAACGGCGTCGGCTGCAGTCGCTGCACCAGCCCGTCTGGCCACCAACGCCGCGGAGAAAGGAGCCGCCGCCGCCTGCGGCCCTCTCCCGCCCGGTCGCGGGAGCAGCGGGGTGAGGAAGAGCCGGCTGCGGAGGAAGAGGATAAGAGAGGGTCGCACCCTCCGCCCTAGCGCACGTCCCGCCGCCCTCCGGAGAGGCTCGGGTGCCGGCCCCTTCCTCCCCGAGGACGTGTGCCGAGTCGAGGCGCCTGCCCTGAGGGAGGAAAATGCTCGGGCTCCATGGCTGCCAGTGATGGAGCGGTCCCTGGGCTCCCGCTGCCACCGCCGCCGCCGCGCCCCGGCCGTGCTCCGCGAGGACCCGGCGTCTCTGCGCGCCCGCCCGCGCCTCGTTGCTGGGCTCACCGTACCGGGCGCCTCGCCGCCGCCCCGCTCGCAGCCGCGTCGCCCCGGCCCCAGCCGCGGCCAGCGTTTCCTCACCGAGCAGCCGCCGCGAGCCCAGGGGGTTTGAAAGGGTCTGCGGGGCGCGGGGGGAGGGCCGAGCGGGGCCGGGAGGGGAGGTTTGAGCGACACTGAGCTCGGGGCTCGCTGGCGGCGGCGGCGGCCCCGGGGGTGGCGAGGGGAAGGCGACATTTGCTTGGCGCTGCCTCCGTGCAGAGCGGCCGGGAGGGCTTTGCAGCGGCCGCCGACGCGGCGGGAGGAGGGGGCTGAGGCGGCTTCGGAGTTGGCCGGAGAAGGTGGGCATTTCTCGCTTTTCCTCCCCTTCCTGCGCTCTCCCCCTCCCTCCTGCCCCGCACCCCACGTGAAGCAGAATATAAAGGGGGGTGTGAGGCTAGAGGGGAAAGTGAATGGCGAAGGACTGAAGGGATCCCCCCTTCGGGTCCCCGGCCGCCCTGTTCACCCTCGTTCATCCTCCTTTCCGAAGCTCGCTCTCGAAGGCAGGAGCGACCGGCGCCTTTGGCTGAGGAGGAGGAGAAGGAGGAATCGCGCCAGGCGGAGCGTCAGGTCCCGTTTTCCTCTCCGGCGTCTCCAATACAAAGATTACGGTGCAGAAGGAAATTGCACTCGTCTCCTCCGCGCCCCCGGTACCCAACACAATGCACCAGCCGCCTGAGTCCACCGCCGCGGCCGCCGCCGCTGCAGACATTAGCGCTAGGAAGATGGCGCACCCGGCAATGTTCCCTCGAAGGGGCAGCGGTAGTGGCAGCGCCTCTGCTCTCAATGCAGCAGGTACCGGCGTCGGTAGTAATGCCACATCTTCCGAGGATTTTCCGCCTCCGTCGCTGCTTCAGCCGCCGCCCCCTGCAGCATCTTCTACGTCGGGACCACAGCCTCCGCCTCCACAAAGCCTGAACCTCCTTTCGCAGGCTCAGCTGCAGGCACAGCCTCTTGCGCCAGGCGGAACTCAAATGAAAAAGAAAAGTGGCTTCCAGATAACTAGCGTTACTCCTGCTCAGATCTCCGCTAGTATCAGCTCTAACAACAGTATAGCAGAGGACACTGAGAGCTATGATGATCTGGATGAATCTCACACGGAAGATCTCTCTTCTTCGGAGATCCTTGATGTGTCACTTTCCAGGGCTACTGACTTAGGGGAGCCCGAACGCAGCTCCTCAGAAGAGACCCTAAATAACTTCCAGGAAGCCGAGACACCTGGGGCAGTCTCTCCCAACCAGCCCCACCTTCCTCAGCCTCATTTGCCTCACCTTCCACAACAGAATGTTGTGATCAATGGGAATGCTCATCCACACCACCTCCATCACCACCATCAGATTCATCATGGGCACCACCTCCAACATGGTCACCACCATCCATCTCATGTTGCTGTGGCCAGTGCATCCATTACTGGTGGGCCACCCTCAAGCCCAGTATCTAGAAAACTCTCTACAACTGGAAGCTCTGACAGTATCACACCAGTTGCACCAACTTCTGCTGTATCATCCAGTGGTTCACCTGCATCTGTAATGACTAATATGCGTGCTCCAAGTACTACAGGTGGAATAGGTATAAATTCTGTTACTGGCACTAGTACAGTAAATAATGTTAACATTACTGCTGTGGGTAGTTTTAATCCTAATGTGACAAGCAGCATGCTTGGTAATGTTAATATAAGTACAAGCAATATTCCTAGTGCTGCTGGTGTGAGTGTTGGGCCTGGAGTTACCAGTGGTGTTAATGTGAATATCTTGAGTGGCATGGGCAATGGTACTATTTCTTCCTCTGCTGCTGTTAGCAGTGTTCCTAATGCAGCTGCAGGGATGACTGGGGGATCGGTTTCAAGTCAGCAGCAACAACCAACAGTTAACACTTCGAGGTTCAGAGTTGTGAAGTTAGATTCTAGTTCTGAGCCCTTTAAAAAAGGTAGATGGACTTGCACTGAGTTCTATGAAAAAGAAAATGCTGTACCTGCTACAGAAGGTGTGCTGATAAATAAAGTGGTGGAGACTGTAAAGCAAAATCCGATAGAAGTGACTTCTGAAAGGGAGAGCACTAGTGGGAGTTCAGTGAGCAGTAGTGTCAGCACACTGAGTCACTATACAGAGAGTGTGGGAAGTGGAGAGATGGGAGCCCCTACTGTGGTGGTGCAGCAGCAGCAGCAGCAACAACAACAACAACAGCAACAACCAGCTCTCCAAGGTGTGACCCTCCAACAGATGGATTTTGGTAGCACTGGTCCACAGAGTATTCCAGCAGTTAGTATACCACAGAGTATTTCTCAGTCACAGATCTCACAAGTACAATTACAGTCTCAAGAACTGAGCTATCAGCAAAAGCAAGGTCTTCAGCCAGTACCTCTGCAAGCCACTATGAGTGCTGCAACTGGTATCCAGCCATCGCCTGTAAATGTGGTTGGTGTAACTTCAGCTTTAGGTCAGCAGCCTTCCATTTCCAGTTTGGCTCAACCCCAGCTACCATATTCTCAGGCGGCTCCTCCAGTGCAAACTCCCCTTCCAGGGGCACCACCACCCCAACAGTTACAGTATGGACAACAGCAACCAATGGTTTCTACACAGATGGCCCCAGGCCATGTCAAATCAGTGACTCAAAATCCTGCTTCAGAGTATGTACAACAGCAGCCAATTCTTCAAACAGCAATGTCCTCCGGACAGCCCAGTTCTGCAGGAGTAGGAGCAGGAACAACAGTGATTCCTGTGGCTCAGCCACAGGGTATCCAGCTGCCAGTGCAGCCCACAGCAGTCCCAGCACAACCTGCAGGGGCATCTGTCCAGCCTGTTGGCCAGGCTCCGGCAGCAGTGTCTGCTGTACCTACTGGCAGTCAGATTGCAAATATTGGTCAGCAAGCAAACATACCTACTGCAGTGCAGCAGCCCTCTACCCAGGTTCCACCTTCAGTTATTCAGCAGGGTGCTCCTCCATCTTCGCAAGTGGTTCCACCTGCTCAAACTGGGATTATTCATCAGGGAGTTCAAACTAGTGCTCCAAGCCTTCCTCAACAATTGGTTATTGCATCCCAAAGTTCCTTGTTAACTGTGCCTCCCCAGCCACAAGGAGTAGAACCAGTAGCTCAAGGAATTGTTTCACAGCAGTTGCCTGCAGTTAGTTCTTTGCCCTCTGCTAGTAGTATTTCTGTTACAAGTCAGGTTAGTTCAACTGGTCCTTCTGGAATGCCTTCTGCCCCAACAAACTTGGTTCCACCACAAAATATAGCACAAACCCCTGCTACCCAAAATGGTAATTTGGTTCAAAGTGTTAGTCAACCTCCCTTGATAGCAACTAATACAAATTTGCCTTTGGCACAACAGATACCACTAAGTTCTACCCAGTTCTCCGCACAATCATTAGCTCAGGCAATTGGAAGCCAAATTGAAGATGCCAGGCGTGCAGCGGAGCCCTCCTTAGTTGGCTTACCTCAGACTATCAGTGGTGACAGTGGGGGAATGTCAGCAGTTTCAGATGGGAGTAGCAGCAGCCTAGCAGCCTCTGCTTCTCTTTTCCCGTTGAAGGTGCTACCGCTGACGACACCCCTGGTGGATGGCGAGGATGAGAGGTAAGATCATGTCATATTTCTGGAGACATTCATGTTAGGTAATGGAATAACCATTCCTTTTCAGCTTTTGGTACATTTCCAAACTGGCTGGCAGAGCCAGGAGGAAGTGAAGGCATTAGAAACACTAACTTTGGTTGGTTGCTACCGTCTTAGTGCTGAGACTATAACCTTTGTTGGTTGATTGATAGAGAACAAGAGAACACAATCCTCGTTCCACTAACAGGTAAGGAACCCTTGTGATAACTAGTTGGTATGAGAGGGAGATTACTTGATAGCATTTCATAAAAACTTTATCCCAAAATATAACATGTCCTAGAAATAGGATACTGTGACTGACTGTACTCCGTAGAACAAGGATACGCAGCACCTTTATATTTAGAATAAGATCTGAAATTTAATAGGGATGTATTACTCTGTACCACAAAGCATAATTGATCTGTTTTCCAAAGGCAACACTGTTAAAATTTATCCTGCAGTCCCTGTAACTTTAAATATGTATCTGCCTATCTTATTCTCCTTTCAGCTTTTCCTTGATCAGATGCTATGTGCTTTGAACTTCCTTCTCTTATTTATTCCTATAATAAAGCTAACTATTTTCTAGTATCTTTGCCATCATCTATAATTTGGGTATATCTTACTGCTTTAATTTCTATGTTATAGCCATTAATGATTATTCCTGGTTCTTCTTGACCCAAAAGAAAATGATTATGCATTTTAAAAAGGATTTTGAGTCTGTATTGCCTATATCCACTATTCTGCCTTCCCAGTTTTAAAGCTGAGTGCTTGAAGAATAAATCTTTTCAGTGACAGTAGTCATAAGCTTTCATAAAATATAGGCTTAGCTTTGTATTGCTATAATATGGGCCTATAGTGTGATTAATTCTTTAAGTTAATGAAGACTTGAACTCAGAGAAGAAATTCAGCTTCTTAGACTTTCCCAAAGTTTAGTAGTATTCCTGTTAATATACTTGGTTTTTTCTGTTTCTACTTTTCAGTCCATCTTCTTTTCTTTGACAGAAGAATTAACTGGGACTCCTCCTTTGATATATCTGAGGTTGTGTGCCTTTTCCCTGTCCCTTAAAGACAACTATGATCTTGTTTCCAGTCATAATTTATCATTTTTGATTTGGTCTTCCACTCAGAGTTGAGTGGTTTATCACAGAGTGTGTTATGGCTTAGACCAATACAGGTCCCTTCTTAATAGTTACTGAGGAATTAATCATTTGTGGTGACAGACTTCTAAAATTCAAATTAAGAAGGCACTAAAGAAAGTATGCCCAAAGGTAGCTCCTTTTTATCCTGAGGATTAAGCCATTACAAACTCAAATGACCAGAGAATGTAATTTCTTAATAAGAATTTTTCCTTAAATCTATATTCAGCTCTCTATTTCAGTGCTTCTCTCCTACCAGAGGTGCAAGGAGTGATCCTAGAACCACAGATACAGCCAAGACCACGGAGAGCTTTTGACGTCAGGGGTCCACTTTCTCCACTGAACCCTTGGAGACAGAATATCCAGCTTCTGGAGAGAGTGGGAAAGGATAATAAACAAGTGGGTGCTTTCCATTATTTACTTGGGTTAATTTATAGATTGGAGTGTCCTTCCATTGCCCATTTAATTCTGTGGTAAACTCCTTGGGTTCATTTAAGAACCAGGTGGGACTGCAATCTGTTTTGTTTTTCTGAGAATGCTAACTAGTACTCATTCAAAAATGAGACCTAAAATTTAATTTTCTCTCCAGATAATTAAAGCAGTGGATGATTTGGGGCACATGATTTGACGAATGCCTATGTAGTCCACAGGAATTTTAAAACGGGAATATCTACCCATTTTGGCCTTTGTGGTATTAGTGGACTTCTAAGTGCTCTTTTATATTCAAGTAATTTAAAAGGTTCTGTATTTCATCTTTGGGCAAACTGGACATTTGAAGTCTAATTTATACAGTCACATGTCCAAGTGTTATCCTACACTGTTAGTGAGAACCTTTTGGTCTTCTTCCTACCTCAAATGTTAGGACTTCATATTAGATCTTTTAAAAGATGCAATGATAGTACTATTATGGTTTTACTGTCAATTCTAGGCTCCATTCTTTAATAAAACATAAGTATGAATGAATGTAAGTTTCAGGATACAGTATCCCTGAAAGCTATGTTTAATATACTCAAAAGTCATTTTCTAGTCCCTAGGAATAAATATTTATGGTAAAAGAACCCTTTCCTAGATTTCCCCCATGGCATTAAGATGGTTTTCTCTTAGTTTCTTTGATGCCAAGGGTAGGATTTGATTCCAGGAAGTTCTTATCACCTACAATGGGTAGAATGTGAACTTGTTACCTTTGGCAAGTTTTCATTTTTCCTTGGTGGATTCCTTCTGTGACTCCAGGTATCTTGATAATGGGAGACTGGTTTATTTGTTCTTTAATTGCCCAGATTTCTTTCAACTGGTAAAACATCATACTTCTTCAGCAAAAGGAATTCTTCTAGCAGAGCCTTCATGGATGATATCTGTCACACATGCCAGCACCTGCAGTTTGGAAGGCAGTGGTGAATGGATCCATGCAATATGTCTAGAAGACACAAGGATGAGCCAGCCACCTGATCTTGTCATTTATAAACTTTTAAGAATTACTCTGGTTTACTTTTGGTCTGAAAATGGAAAGGCCCAAATAATGAAATAATCTTTTCAGATTGGAATTTTACATGGCCATGAAAATATTTCTTTCTATTCAGAAGACTGAAATAGAGGAAGCTTGAGAGACTCCTTTCTTTTAAAAGCGGCTCTCTGTATCTGTTTCATTTAAAACATTTGTGGGATTGAAAATCACCTTAATGAAGTAGGCAAACATTTTTTTAAGTAGTAGAGGAAGTCCAGAAAACTTAATGAAATGGTTTTTTTTGTTGCCTGACACTGAAAGTAACTAGTAAATAAAGGGTGAACTTCTTAATTATTCGAAAACTGCTTTTAATATTAGGATATACTCTTTTAGCTCATCTTCGCTGGTCTTGAGGCTTATTATAATTGTCAAATCAACAAAGTTTCTAATAGAGAAGTAGAAGAAATATCTTTTGAGATGTAAGTAGCTTGGTCTGTCTTCTAAAGTAATACATACCTGTTAAACTTGAGGTATTTTTTTCATACTGAAGGCATTCTAAAGTTTGGTACTGTCACAAAACAGTAGTTTACAGAGCAGAAGCACTTAGTATTAGAATAAGCCTGTAGGTGTGAAGGAATAAGTGTTGCAAAATAGTTATTTATCCAAGCTGTCAATTAATTGATTGAAGTAGTTATCAAAATGTTTCTGTTTCTTTCTTTGGTATCTATTAACTGGTCAGTCAAAAGCTATTAAAGAATGTTTTTAAAGTCACCTAATGCTGCCAGTTTGTTAAATTTGGTATACATTTTAAGAATAGACATTCTAGAGTTATTAATATGGAAGCAGCTAAAATGTTTTAGGAAATCTCAAAAGTTTTAGAAGCCACATTTGCTAAAGCATAACCTGCACTTAGTCTTTCTTGGCTATCTGTATTTTTTTCTCATTAATTATAAATAAATTTTTGTTAAGTATAGTATTTAAAAGTAAGTTTAAAGGTTCAATTTGAACTGAAATTTCCCCAGAGAGCTTTGAATTCCCATAAGTGATTACAGCTTTTACTCCCGACTTGTTTTTAGTAAATGTTAATAAGACAATTGGTTTACAAACACATATAAATTAAAAAAAACAACTGTCCATCGTTTTAGGAAGAACTGAAGGAACTAAAAATGATATTTGCTTGGAAATTAAGTTAGTTGAACTCTTTGAACCACAGTAGAAACCGCTTTGTGTGGCCTGTGAGATTATAAGCTTTTTGTTTCAGCTTTGAAGATGAAAAGTGATTTAATCTCTTAATCTCATGCTTTGATTGAATTTTAGCTCTGTTCCTTAAAATATGCAAAAGGAAATGTAAGTGCATTTCTAGTCACCTCATGCCACTACAAGCTATTTATTTAAAAGTGAAACTTTTTGTATATTATTGTGAACTGATTTGTTTATTTAAACTTTTATTTTGGTGAATTTACCTTTGAGTTTTTTTATATTTTATGTCACAAAATGAAGTCCTATATTTTTCAGTGTTTATGAATATTAATATAAACTATTTTTTTCTAGAATGACTAATTGTGTAATATCTGTATTATGTGATAATTTGAAATCTAATAAATATTTTCTCCATGAAAAAAATGCACTTACTGATAATGGCTTATTTCTGTTTC